GTTTTGTTTGTGTTTTAAACTTTAATCTCAATTAAAGCTAAAACTGTTATCTCTCCAGAGATACTGCCAAAATGTGAAAGATCATTACCTAAGAAGTACACATTATTGGTCTATCCAAATAGACTTTTATTTTACCTTGAGCAGTTTTTCCTCTGATACTGTGACCTTGGTATCAGTATGTTTACAAATTATGTCATATTTGTATACAATTAAACATTTATTTATTTATGATTGGTTTTAATTAAACTTTATTTTTTCCTAATATGCAAAATATGCAAAAATCAAAGTTTGATATACTAGTTATATTCTTAATAAATATGAAAATAATATTAAAAACCATGCACCCCTTAAAATCATCCTATGTATTGCCAGTCGATGTCTAGCACACACCTTGGAAAATATTAACATGGAAATTTCCTGCCATGGAAATAAGGGATGAGAATTGGAGTGGGAAAATGTGAAGATAGCCTCTTATAACTTTCCCTCCTATCAGATATGTGCAAAATAATTAAACAAAAATTATTTGTTTACTTTGCCCTGCTTCCTGCAGAAAAGAAGAGAACTCTTAAAATATTTTGATCAGATGAATTTTATAGTCAAGGACTATCCAAAGCATGGAGTAAGATACAACTCTATGTGATGAATTTCTATGTGAGTTTCTATATGATAAATTAATACGCCAAATGAAACAGTTTATTGAAACATGCAACTTTTTTAAAATAAACAAACATCCTCCAGAACCAAAGACTGATGCTGTTAATGCTTTAGACATGTGACATATGTGTGTGTACCTCTGTATGTTTAATTTTCTTTCTTTCTAATCAAGTGACCTGTTCTCGTTTGGTTAAGTTTCAACCACAAGACACCACTGTATGCTTTTTTTTTTTCAAGATACACGTCACAGCACACCAAGAAAAGGGGAACTTCCAGTGTCTGTGGTAACATCACTTGATAAACAGACTCCTTTAAACAGCAAGTGCCTGTCTGCATTCTACTATATAAAGCAGCAGAGACGTTGACTAGCGCATATTTGCTAAGAGCACCATGCGCGCAGCAGCCATCTCCACTCCAAAGTTAGACAAAATGCCAGGAATGTTCTTCTCTGCTAACCCAAAGGAATTGAAAGGAACCACTCATTCACTTCTAGACGACAAAATGCAAAAAAGGAGGCCAAAGACTTTGTAAGTTTGTTCAGAGTCTCACTTTGTGAATTAATATGAATATTCACTTTTATGTCTTTTGTAGTGGAATGGATATGAAAGCATACCTGAGATCTATGATCCCACATCTGGAATCTGGAATGAAATCTTCCAAGTCCAAGGATGTGTAAGTACACTAATACACTAAACTATCATTATTGACTAATGTATGTACATTTTGTCCCCTGCAGACTTTCTGCTGCTGAAGTAATGCAATGGTCTCAATCTCTGGAAAAACTTCTTGCCAACCAAAGTAAGTATAACTATTGAATGTTTCTGGGTTCATATCTCCCCACCCACCCCTCGTTTCTTTTTAGCTGGTCAAAATGTCTTTGGAAGTTTCCTAAAGTCTGAATTCAGTGAGGAGAATATTGAGTTCTGGCTGGCTTGTGAAGACTATAAGAAAACAGAGTCTGATCTTTTGCCCTGTAAAGCAGAAGAGATATATAAAGCATTTGTGCATTCAGATGCTGCTAAACAAGTGAGTATTAAGCTTATCATCATCAGTTTCTCTATATATTAGCTAACAAGGTTTTCTTTTTTAGATCAATATTGACTTCCGCACTCGAGAATCTACAGCCAAGAAGATTAAAGCACCAACCCCCACGTGTTTTGATGAAGCACAAAAAGTCATATATACTCTTATGGAAAAGGACTCTTATCCCAGGTTCCTCAAATCAGATATTTACTTAAATCTTCTAAATGACCTGCAGGCTAATAGCCTAAAGTGACTGGTCCCTGGCTGAAGGGAATTAACAGATAGTATCAAGCGCAGAAGGAATGTGCCAGTATGGCTCCCTGGGTGAACAGCTTGGCCTTTTTTGGGTGTCTTGACAGGCCAAGAAGAACAAATGACTCAGAATGGATTAACATGAAAGTTATCCAGGCGCAGAGTTGAAGAAGCATAAGCAAGACAAAAACAGAGAGACCGCAGAAGGAGGAAGATACTGTGGTACTGTCATAAAAAACAGTGGAGCTCTGTATTAGAAAGCCCCTCAGAACTGGGAAGGCCAGGTAACTCTAGTTACACAGAAACTGTGACTAAAGTCTATGAAACTGATTACAACAGACTGTAAGAATCAAAGTCAACTGACATCTATGCTACATATTATTATATAGTTTGTACTGAGCTATTGAAGTCCCATTAACTTAAAGTATATGTTTTCAAATTGCCATTGCTACTATTGCTTGTCGGTGTTATTTTATTTTATTGTTTTTGACTTTGGAAGAGATGAACTGTGTATTTAACTTAAGCTATTGCTCTTAAAACCAGGGAGTCAGAATATATTTGTAAGTTAAATCATTGGTGCTAATAATAAATGTGGATTTTGTATTAAAATATATAGAAGCAATTTCTGTTTACATGTCCTTGCTACTTTTAAAAACTTGCATTTATTCCTCAGATTTTAAAAATAAATAAATAATTCATTTAAGATTCTTCTTTCTACCATCTCTTTTAACATCT